CTGGCAGGAAACTTCAACTTTTCCCTTTTATCAATATATTGTGAACGCCTTTTCTTGCTAATAAATATACATTTGTGTGCGTAATTTTTAATGATCCCATGGTATTCCATCGTGTGGATGTAATTTACATATTCATTTCCTTATTCTCACTTCTTCCTAGTTACAGCACTTCTTTAAGCACTTGTAATTTTTATTCCTTTGGATAAATTCCTAGAAGTTTACAACACGACCAGCTGCAAGATGGGGCAGTGAGGTGCTTGAAGGAGTGGGTGGGCTGCACTTCAGAATCCCGGTGGAACTTTTTCAAAAAACTCGTGCCCGGGGCCCCCCTCTCAGGAGGCCGTCGGTGGGCCTGGGCACTGGCGTGGTTTTCAGGTCCTCAGTGGTTCCGAGGTGCCAGAGATTGAGGACCACTGGAGTAAGCGCGAGGTCACGGCGGGTGCAAAGCAGAAGACGTAAAATCCTGACCGCCCTGGGACAATCTGCAACCTTGTCAAGCCTCCGTGCCCGCCTTTGTAAGGAGGCTGGGAGAAGCGGGACTTGGATGACCCGGACTCCCGTCCCGAGCGCTGGGGTCCAGGTTTGACTCCGCTGGCTTTCTCAGGCGGGCAGGGCGGGGGTAGGCAGCTGGGAAGATGACGTAATGTGCTCCCAGCCAGGCCTGGAGGCGGCCAGCGGTCGCAGGTGGAGGGTGGCCTGTTAACCCTTCACTCCCAGGCCAGTGGACGGACTTGCGTGTGGCGCAGATCCAACGGAGAAGGCAGCGGCTCCTTTAAACAAGGCGGAGAAGGTTAAGATGATGACCGGACGGCTACTCCAGGCATTCGCTCCGAGGCCGCGGGGGGAGGGACCTCACTATGCAAATCTGAGCTGCTGATCGATGACGCGCCATCACCCCACGCACCGCTTCGCTCGCCCATTGGCTGAGATGAGCCTGGTCCCATTGACAACAAACAGGGGGGCGCGCGGCCTGGAGGCGGGGCCGCAGGGGGCGCGGGCTGGGGCGGGGGAATCCCGCCCCGCCCTTTCTGTGCGGCGCCCGGGCGCAACGCAAACATGGCGGCGGGTGGCACCCGTCGGTGAGGCGGTGCCGGGCGGGGGTTGTCGGGTGTCATGGGCGGTGGCGACGGCACCGCCCCCGCGTCTCCCTGAGCGGGACGGCAGGGGGGGCTTCTGCGCTGAGCCGGGCGATGGACGACAGCGGCGAGCTGGGTGGTCTGGAGACCATGGAGACCCTCACGGAGCTGGGCGACGAGCTGACCCTGGGAGACATCGACGGTGAGTGGTGGGTGGGTGGGAGTGCGGGGGCCCAATAAAATTACTCCTTTTCTTTTGTTCACAGAGATGCTGCAATTTGTCAGTAATCAAGTGGGAGAGTTCCCTGACTTGTTTTCAGAACAGCTGTGTAGCTCCTTTCCTGGCAGTGGTGGTAGTGGTAGCAGCAGCGGCAGCAGTGGCAGCAGCAGCAGCAGCAGCAATGGCAGGGGCAGCAGCAGCGGAGCTGTGGACCCTTCAGTGCAACGGTCATTCACCCAGGTCACATTACCTTCCTTCTCTCCCTCGGCGGCCTCCCCACAGGCTCCAACTCTGCAAGTCAAGGTTTCTCCCACCTCAGTTCCCACCACACCCAGGGCAACTCCTATTCTTCAGCCCCGCCCCCAGCCCCAGCCTCAACCTCAAACTCAGCTGCAACAACAGACGGTAATGATCACGCCAACATTCAGCACCACTCCGCAGACGAGGATCATCCAGCAGCCTTTGATATACCAGAATGCAGCTACTAGCTTTCAAGGTGATTCAGAAGTTAGAATGGTAGTGGTTGGTTCTCTGTGCCTTCTTTCTCCTCTTCTCCCAAGTCCTTCAGCCTCAAGTCCAAAGCCTGGTGACATCCTCCCAGGTACAGCCGGTCACCATTCAGCAGCAGGTGCAGACAGTACAGGCCCAGCGGGTGCTGACACAAACGGCCAATGGCACGCTGCAGACCCTTGCCCCGGCTACGGTGCAGACAGTTGCTGCGCCACAGGTGCAGCAGGTCCCGGTAAGTGGCTGGAAAGGATTCAGGGAGGCACTCATCCTTTTACTTTTCTTCCTTCTTCATCCAGGTCCTGGTCCAGCCTCAGATCATCAAGACAGATTCCCTTGTTTTGACCACACTGAAGACAGATGGCAGCCCTGTTATGGCTGCGGTCCAGAACCCGGCCCTCACCGCCCTCACCACCCCTATCCAGACGGCTGCCCTTCAAGTACCAGTAAGAGCTGCCTTCTCCCCCACCCTCCTCCCATCATTCTGCTGTGTACCTGTCCCTATTCTAGACCCTGGTGGGCAGCAGTGGGACCATTCTGACCACAATGCCTGTAATGATGGGGCAAGAGAAAGTGCCCATTAAGCAGGTACCTGGGGGAGTCAAGCAGCTTGAGCCCCCCAAAGAAGGAGAAAGGCGGACAACCCATAATATCATTGAGAAACGATATCGCTCCTCCATCAATGACAAAATCATCGAATTGAAAGACCTGGTCATGGGGACAGACGCCAAGGTGGGTGCCAAGCAAAATTGTGTTTTATGTTCCTCACTGTGTTTTCACTCATCTTCCTACCCAGATGCACAAGTCTGGCGTTCTGAGGAAGGCCATTGATTACATCAAATACTTGCAGCAGGTCAATCATAAACTGCGCCAGGAGAACATGGTGCTGAAGCTGGCAAATCAAAAGAACAGTAAGTGTGCTGAGAAAAGGCTTGTCAGCCCTATCATTTTCACCAGGTGGGGTTTTCTTTGCAGAGCTTCTAAAGGGCATCGACCTAGGCAGTCTGGTGGACAATGAGGTGGACCTGAAGATCGAGGACTTTAATCAGAATGTCCTTCTGATGTCCCCCCCAGCCTCTGACTCAGGGTCCCAGGCTGGCTTCTCTCCCTACTCCATTGACTCTGAGCCAGGAAGCCCTCTATTGGATGATGCAAAGGTACAGACTTTTGAAATCTCCTGATCCCTGGAATTTATTCCAACCTCGAGGCCTTGTTTTGAAGGTCAAAGATGAGCCAGACTCTCCTCCTGTGGCGCTGGGCATGGTAGACCGCTCACGGATTCTTCTGTGTGTCCTCACCTTCCTGTGCCTCTCCTTTAACCCCCTGACTTCCCTGCTGCAGTGGGGAGGGGCCCACGACTCTGACCAGCACCCACACTCAGGCTCTGGCCGCAGTGTCCTGTCATTCGAGTCAGGTAGGTGGAGGCCCCTTGCCCCACCTGGGCATCTAGCAGACTCTGCTGAGACGCTCCTTCTTAGGTTCTGGGGGCTGGTTTGACTGGATGATGCCTACTCTTCTCTTATGGCTGGTAAATGGTGTGATTGTCCTGAGCGTCTTTGTGAAGCTGCTGGTTCATGGGGAGCCAGTGATCCGGCCACACTCGCGCTCCTCGGTCACCTTCTGGAGGCACCGGAAACAGGCAGATCTGGATCTCGCCAGAGTGAGTTCTGTGTCCGCCCTTCCCCATCCTCCAGTGACCATTAACACCTTTTGATACTTTGTAGGGAGATTTTGCAGCTGCTGCCGGCAACCTACAAACCTGCCTGGCAGTTTTGGGCCGGGCACTGCCCACCTCCCGCCTGGACCTGGCCTGCAGCCTCTCCTGGAACGTGATCCGCTACAGCCTGCAGAAGCTACGCCTGGTGCGCTGGCTGCTCAAGAAAGTCTTCCAGTGCCGGCGGGCCACGCCAGCCACTGAGGCAGGCTTTGAAGACGAAGCTAAGACCAGCGCCCGGGATGCGGCTCTGGCCTATCACCGGCTGCACCAGCTGCACATCACAGGTGAGGGGGCAGCTGCTGCTGCCTGGCTTGCTTCAACAATAGTGTCTGTTTCTGCCCACCCTAGGGAAGCTTCCTGCAGGATCCGCCTGTTCCGATGTACACATGGCGTTGTGTGCCGTGAACCTGGCTGAATGTGCAGAGGAGAAGATCCCACCGAGCACACTGGTTGAGATCCATCTGACTGCTGCCATGGGGCTCAAGACCCGGTGTGGAGGCAAGCTGGGCTTCCTGGCCGTGAGTACCCTTCGGTTCCCTTCTGTAAACCTTTATGTCTTACCTCTGTTTCTGGTGACTACAGATAAGAGACTCATCCCTTGATTCACTCATTCAGCAAATATGACTGAGCACCGTCTCTAAGCAGGACATTTGCCTTGTCCTCAGGGAGCATAGTTGGCAAGGAATCTAGACAGCAGCCCTTCTTGAGCTTGACATTGATCTTCTCATGAGGAGGACTGGGCTCCAGGTGGGGAAAGAACCCCATCCTCACTTGTGGGCTAGACGACCTGGGAGTCCACAGACACTGAAGACACATCATTCTTCCTATTCATTTCAACCTTCCCTCGACAGATCTTCCTGGGACCAGGTCTTCAGGACAGTGTGAGCTAGGGTGAGCTCCTGAGCTGGTCTTGGGGGAAGTCAGGGTGGGCTTTCTGGGGAAGGTGAATCTAGGCTGACAGCAGGAGGCATTGATGAGATCTCTCTCCTTTTCAGTTTATTGAAGTGCTCTGGGCTGATGTCATTACATTTGTAACTTCCATGCCCCCCAAAAATGTTTTGAAGACATTCATTTTATCAAAATACAACATACATGCAGAAAAATGCCCACATTTTAACTTACGGCTTGAAGTGAAGTTACCCATGCAACACCCACCCACATCAAGAAGTAGAACATTCCCAGCACCCCCAGAAGCCTTCTTGAGGCCCTCCCTGCTCTTCCTGCCCCAACCAAGGTAACCACTCTTCTGAATTCTGTCACTGGAGTTTAATCTGTCTATTGTTCATCATTTCAGTAAACTTATCAAAGTACATGCTTAGAAGTCTGGCTGGGAGGGCCGGGCACGGTGGCTTACCCCTGTAATCCCGGCACTTTGGGAGGCCAAGGCGAGCAGATCACCTGAGGTCAGGAGTTCAAGACCAGCCTGACCAATATGATGAAACCCTGTCTCTACTAAAAATACAAAAATTAGCCAGGCGTGGTGGCATGTGCCTATAATCTCAGCTACTTGGGAGGCTGAGACAGGAGAATCACTTGAACCCAGGAGGTGGAGGGTGCATTGAGCGGAGATCACGCCATTGCACTCCAGCCTGGGCAACAGAGCAAGACTCCATCTCAAAATAAATACATACGTACATACAAACAAAAATTAGCTGGATGTGGTGGTGCACACCTGTAATCCCAGCTACTTGGGAGGCTGAGGCAGGAGAATCGCCTGAACCTGGGAAGTGGAGGTTGTAATGAGCCAAGATTGCACCACTGCACTCCAGCCTGGGTGACAGAGTGAGTGAGACTCCGTCTCAAGAAAAAAAAAAAAGATTACAATATGCATGTCAAAAAGTATACAAATCATAAATACACAGTTCAGTGACTCCACAGAGTAAACACACCCTTATAGCCAGCAGACAGATCAAAGTACAGAACCAAGACCCCAGAAACTTCTCTTGGGCCCTTTGCAATCACTAACCTGCCCCTTCCCCCAAGCCTTCCAGCCTTCCAAGGGTAACCACCATCCTAGTCACCTCAGATGCTTTGCCTCTGTTTAAACTATATTAATATAAGGAGAGTCTTGCAGTATACACTGTTTTGTGTCTGACTTATTTTGCTCAATATCATGTGTAAGAATCATTATGTTGTTATGTAGAATTATAGATTGTTCGTTCTCATATTTATAGTGTTCCATTGTATGACTAGATTATTGCAGATGAACTTTTTAGTTGTTTTCTGGCTTTGGTTATTATGAAGGGTGCTGCTGTGAACCTCCTTGTACACACATCTTTCAGGAAACGTGACTGCATTTTTAGGAATGGCATCGCTGGGTCAGAGGTTGTGCGTATTTCCAAATTGTTGGCCATTCTCCACTCCATCAGCAGTGAACAAGACTTCTAGTTCTACATCCTTACCGAACACATATAATGTCAATTTTTTTAAGCCCTTCTAGTGTATCTCATTGTAGTTTTCATTTGTACTTCCCAGGTGATTAATGAGATTGAGCACCTCTTCTTACATTTATTGGCAATTTGGATAGTCTGTTTCGTTACATTCAATTCAAGTCTTACCTCTTTTTCATTTGGACTATCTGTCGTCTCATTGATTAGAGGAATTCTTTATTCTGGAGATTACCCCTTTATTGGATATATGCTTTTCAGATACCTTCTCCCACTCTGGGGCTTGCCTGTTCTGTCTTAATGGTGTCTAGTGAGAGCACAAGCTCTTAATTTCAGTGAAATCCAGATTATTAGTCTTTTCCTTTACAGTTAGACATTTTAAGTCCTGTTCAATAAATCTTTGTCCTACCTCAAAGTCATGAAGATATTCTCCTATGTTGTCTGCTAGACGCTTTATTTTTTACTCTTTACACATATGTACCTAATCCACCTGGAATTAATTTTTATAAGAGTTGGAGGTAGGAGTGCAAGATCTGTTTTTCTCCATAAGGATATCTACCTGACGCAGAACCTGTTATTTTAAAAACTATCCTTCCCCTGCTGCACCAAGTGGCACCTTTTTTTCATAAATCAAGGATCCGTGTACCGTGGGTCTGCCTCCAGATCTAGTCTGTTCCACTGCACCATCACCACCCAACCCTAACGGCTGAGTTTTCTCTTACGTCTTGATGTCTGGAAGTGTTGGTCTTCCAGATTTAGTGACTAACGATGAATCTTGGGTGTTTCTTTGTAGCCTCTTCATTCTACAGAGGTACTTGATGCTGCTGATGGACATTTGGGTTGTTTCCAGTATTTGCCGTTATAAACAGTGCTTTAGGGAACATTTTTGTCCATTGTCTTCATGCACCTCCATAAGAGTTTCCTCAGACCAAATCTGTAGAGATGGTGATGCTGTGTCAAAGGATATAAATATTTGAAACTTAATAGTATTACCAAATTTGCATATTCAGTAAGATGGAAAAAGGAGAACTGTCATCTTTAAAGTAACTGCTCTTCTCTGTTTACTTCTCTTGAGAGAGGATAAAGAGACTCAGACAGTACTTTCTTATAAAGGAAGAAGCTTTGAATTTGGTGAGATATATTTAGCTACAAATGAGCCAGTTGTTGGGGGCAAGTGGAGGGCTGGCCTCTGTGAAAATGGTTTAGACTAGAGGTTCCCAAACTTGCTCAACTCATGACTCAAGATTCCCAAACATTCTCTACTCACTATGTCTCAGTAAATTTTTCATGGCATCCCTTAGCCAAAAGAAATACCTAACGGTTCTGGTTTTCGTTTTTTGAAACAGTGTCTTGCTCTGTTGCCCAGGCTGGAGTGCAGTGGTGCAATCACGGCACACTCTAGCCTCAACCTCTCTGGGCTCAAGTGATCATCCCACCTCACCCTCCCGAGTAGCTGGGACTGCAGGTATACACCACCACACCGAGCTTATTTTTGTATTTTTTGTAAAGTCAGGGTTTTGCTATGTTGCTCAGGCTGGTCTCGAACTCCTGGGCTTAAGCGATCTGCCCACCTCAGCCTCTCAAAGTGCTGGGATTATAGGCATGCACCACCGCGCCTGGCCTCTGTTAAGTAGTTAAGTTTGAACATCCTAATAGGTATTTAAATTGTCTTAACAGCTTAGTGGTCATTTGAAAAAATCATATGTCAAGTTGAAAGAAGAAATAATATTTTTTGCTAGGAGTGGTAGCACACACCTGTGGTCCCAGCTCCTCAGGAGACTGAGGTAGGAGAATCTCCTGAAACCACGAGTTTGAGGCTGCAGTTAGCTATGGTCACACCTGTGAATAGAGCCACTCCACTCCAGCCTGGACAACATAGTGAGACCATGTCTCTATTAAAAAAAAAAAAAAAGAGGTTGGGCACGGTGGCTCATACCTGTAATCCCAGCACTTAAGGAGGCTGAGGCGGGTGGATCACCTAAGGTCAGGAGTTTGAGACCAGCCTGGCCAACATGATGAAACTCCGTGTCTACTAAAAATACAAAAATTAGCCAGGGATCGTAGCACGCACCTGTAATCCCAGCTACTCGGAAGGCTGAGACAGAATCACTTGAACCCAGGAGTCAGAGGTTGCCGTGAGCCGAGATTGTGCCACTGCACTCTGGGTGACAGAGCAAGACTCTGTCTCAAAAGAAAGAAAGAGAGAGAATATTTTGGATTCTTAATAATTTCTTAGAAATCATGGTTATTAAGAATCCAAAATATTCTTTTATTTATTTATTTATTTTTTGAGATACAGCCTCACTCTGTTGCCCAGGCTGGAGTGGAATGGCTCTTCACAAGCATGGTGTCACTGTTTCTTACCAATACATGAACCTGTCAAGCACTGCACACCTCAAGCTTTGGAATCAGACTAGCAACCATCACTCTCTCTCTTTTCCACATTGATTTTCACACAGTACTATGACAGATATCACATCTCCAAAGGAAGCTAGTGTGGTCTCAATGCTGAGGCTGCATGCTCTCCCCATCTAGTCACTTACAGTGCCCAGCTGATGTTGAGCATCACTGTTTTCCTCGAAAGTTTAAAATAGCCAGTGGCTCCCTTGATCACTTGCTGTGGCACCTCAGACTGCCTTGGCACACGATTTGAGAGCCATGGGGTTAGACCGATGTTAGGGGACACAACCTGGGGTTGGGACTGGCCCAGGGATACTGAGTGGCTCTCAGGATCTAAACAGTTGTGGGGTTCTTGCCACAGCCTCTTTCACATCAGGCAATTAGCAGATGAGTTACAGGGGGAGGCTCCTAGGCCCCAGTTGGGGAAGATTCTGGTGTCTATAAAATTTAGGAAAACTTAAAAAAAAATTTTTTTTTTTTTGGCTTGGGATTACAAGCCAAGCCACCAGCGTGGCCAAGATGGTGAAACCCTGTCTCTACTAAAAATATAAAAATTAGCTGGGTGCGGTGGCGGGTGCCTATAATCCCAGCTACTTGGGAGGCTGAGGCAGGAGAATTGCTAGAACCCAGGAGGCGGAGGTTGCAGTGAGCCAAGATCACACCACTGCACTCCAGCCTGGGTGACAGAGCAAGACTCTGTCTTTAAAAAAAAAAAGAAAAGAAAAGAATTAAGCTTAAAATACATTTTTACTTAGTGATTTCCACATTTGCCTTTCTGGTTCCTCTTGCCGTATGACCTGGACTAGGCTTTGCTTCTACTTGTAACATTTGGGCCCTCGTGAGGGACCAGTTGGTCCTCAGTTTCTCCTGGAGCAGCCACCAGGCTCCCTTGCTGATTGGACATGTGGAATTGGCTGTTCTTGGAAAGAGAGTTGGAGTCAACCGTTCAAATGTTCTGGGACCTCCGAAGCCCAGGAATCACGCCACCACCCCCCAATCTCCCTCCCTGCTCAGCTCCTCAACTGCTATTCTCCCACCATTGCAGTTATCAGCTCAGATTCAGTGAGTGCTTTGTGGAAGGTTGGCAGAGGGTCGCGAGGGTCCTCTACATTTGTTCTCCAGTATCCAGTATCAACACTGGTTACCAAAGAGGAAGGACGGACTATTGGTGCCCCTGGTCCCAGTGATTAGAAATGTAAGTGAAACACCCCACCTCATCTCATAAGCTGCTTTGAGATTATGAGTATGTGTCTATAGAACAGGTTGTTTTCTCTCAGACTCAGGCAGTGTCTCCAGGTTCCCCCTGGAGAGAGATAGTCTTCTCTGTCTGTGTCCTCGAGTGGCACTCTGACAGTGCTATTTCTGACCCTGGCATTCAAGTCTTCTGAAGCCGTTACATTCGCTGATGGCTACTTAGAGCCCAGTAAAGGTCAGAACCATCAGACTGAACCAGACCATGAAACAGCGCTGCTCCTGTGGGGGCGAGGGCTGGGGTGTGGAAGCGATGTCTGCGGGCCTCGGCCTGGCAGCCCCGCCCCTGGGCTCCCTGGGCTTTCTATCTTATGCTTCTCCCTCCCTCCTGTCTTCTGTCCTCAGTTCCTCACTCACCCTGGCCTGTTTCGGGGAGTGGTTATGGGTTGGAAGTCATGGGTGTTAGTGTGAAAATACCCTCACTCAAAAAGTGACAGAACTGAAAACGTGGTAGATGGTATTGTCCCTGCAGTTCTTGTCAGTGGGGTCCTGGAATGATGTTATCCCGGCAAGTGGAGGAGGGGCCCAGTGACCGGGGCCCTGGCTCTTTGAATTGTCCCACAAAGAGGCTTTCCAGGTTCCCCCTCTGTTCTTTCTCGCAGGCTGGTGTTCACATCAGGGGCTCATGCAGGGGTGCCATGGGGTTTCTGTAGGGGGCCGCCCTTGCAGGGCCAGCTTTGTGGGGGGAGTCTCTCAACCACCTGCACACAGATACTTGCCTGTACAGGGCCTGGGCTGTCCTCCCAGCTGCCCCTTCACTCCAGTGCCATCTGATGTGACCCTGACGGCTGGCCATGTGCCGAGCACTGTTCTAAACTTTACACGCAAAGTAAAAGTAAAAGAAAAATTAGTCAAAGCAGAATAATTTTGCCTAAAATAGTCTAAAAGATATGTAATTAAAATGACATGATGGGCCAGGCACGGTGGCTCACGCCTGTAATCCCAGCACTTTGGGAGGCCGAGACGGGCGGATCACGAGGTCAAGAGATCGAGACCATCCTGGCTAACACGGTGAAACCCCGTCTCTACTAAAAATACAAAAATTAGCCGGGCATGGTGGCGCGCGCCTGTAGTCCCAGCTACACGGGAGGCTGAGGCAGGAGAATGGCGTGAACCCGGGAGGCAGAGCTTGCAGTGAGTCGAGATCGCGCCACTGCACTCCAGCCTGGGCGACAGAGCGAAACTCCGTCTCAAAAAAAAAAAAAAAAAAAAATGACATGATAAAAAGTCCCAGGATAGAAGGGGCTGCCTGGCTTGGCACTCTCGGGGCCGAGGGGAAAGTACAGCAGCCAGGGGGCCCCTGAGACCCCTCCTTGGGAAACCGCCTTCCTAGTTTACCCTGCAGGTTGAATGCCAGTAGGATCAGGCAGCCCCAGCAGGACAGGATGCAGCAGGGGCCCCACGCGTGCCTTGTGGCTGCTCCCTGCCCTCCTGCTGGGATGTGGACCTAGTCAGCAAGTCCAGCACACTCTACTGGTGGGCTTGCCCTAGTTTCCATGGTGGGCTTTACTTTCAGGTACCTGTGGGAGTCCTATCCCTGTGCTGATCTTTCCCAGTCTCCCCCAAAGCCCACCTCCACCATGGTGCTTTCTGCACCCCACAGTGGCTGCAGCCAGCATTCTGCCACCTTGGTGTTACCCCTGGTCCTTGTCCTTCCACAGAGCTACTTCCTCAGCCGAGCCCAGAG